AGCAGTGGGTCAGCACACTTTAAATATTAGGTGGTAGAGGTTCTGCCCAGGGGTTACATTAAAAGTGCCCAGAAGCTATATAAGATCAAAATATTTTCAAAGTTTGGGTGCGAGAGTAAGTCTAGGCATCATCATTAATCTTGTCCGTTAGGTACAGAAAAAGGCAAGGCCTAGATCTCTGAAAGTATCTTTTCTAAAAATGCAGTGACTCTGAGAGGTGGGAACCTGAGTTCTCTCCGCAGTCTTCAAGGCATTCTTCTGGAGGGCTGAGATGTTACTAAGTCAAGGGGTCTGAAATGCTGACAAACACAGTGAACAAACGTGGCTTTTTCACAGTGAGGGAGGACTATGCTGGGGGCCAGAAGCAGACGTTCGCTACTTTGTCTCACATTTACAATTCTCGGATTTGCTTCAAAACATTGCCCGAAGAGTGCCTGGGCTGCAGATGTAGACAAGATTAACCATGAATTGATAAGGTAGAAACTAGATGATAGGCACACAAGGGTTCCCTTATGAAATTGTTAGAAAAGTTCCATAGCAAAAAAAAAAAAAAACAAAACTTAAAAAGCTTGTCTTTAAGTAACACCAACAGGTATAATCACATGCCCTCAGTCAGGAAGCAAAGAAAAAAAGTATGAGCACGTGTGTGTTTACTTTCCAAGACCAGGCAGAGGCTGTTGATTATTTGGAAAACCTTGGAAGACCTTTAAGTGGCCACGGTGACCCAAGTGACCTTCGAGGAGACAAAGTCTGCATCTTTGCGCCCAAATTTGCCAAAGGCGTTGCCAGAGACATCTTTCTAGAAGAAGCTAGAACAAAATAAAAGTTTCTGCAAAGGAACTTTTTGAGCCTGTAACTAGAGCACAAGCTGCTTCCGGGGAAGGCGGAGGGAACACGTGGGCACATTGAGTTGCACGTGGACGCGGAGTGCGCAGGCGTGCGCTGAGGCCAGGAGGGCGCACTGGGGATTGGAGGCGAGGGAAGTGCAGGGCGCATCCCAGGCGGCAGGGCTCCCAGCATCGGCAGTCGCCATCACCGCCAGACCGCAGAGACAGGTTCGGATCCGCGGTCCTCTTGCCTCTTTCCAGGTCAGGGTTCCCAGGCGTATAGGGGAGGGAGAAAGTTGTCTCTTAAATACATTTCTCTCCTTAGGCCTCGATGAGTGTTAAATCGCCATTTAATGTGATGTCAAGAAATAATTTGGAAGCACCTCCTTGTAAGATGACAGAGCCATTTAATTTTGAGAAAAATGAAAACAAGCTTCCACCACATGAGTCTTTAAGAAGTCCTGGAACACTTCCTAACCACCCTAATTTCAGGCTGAAAAGCTCAGAGAATGGAAATAAAAAGAACAATTTTTTGCTTTGTGAGCAAACCAAACAATATTTGGCTAGTCAGGAAGACAATTCAGTTTCTTCAAACCCGAATGGCATCAACGGAGAAGTAGTTGGCTCCAAAGGAGACAGGAAAAAATTGCCAGCAGGTGAGTGAAAACCACAGGCTTCCTACTTCTTCCTTTTATTTGAAATTGTGTTTTTCCTCCCCAGGAAACTCAGTGTCACCACCAAGTGCTGAAAGTAATTCACCACCCAAAGAAGTGAATATTGTAAGTTATTTTATTGTGTGTGTGCTTGTTTGATTCTAACATTGCTCTTCTTTGTTCTTAATAGAAGCCTGGAAATAATGTACGTCCTGCAAAATCAAAAAAACTAAACAAGTTGGTCGAGAATTCCTTGTCCATAAGTAATCCAGGGCTCTTCACCTCCTTAGGACCTCCTCTTCGGTCCACAACTTGCCATCGCTGTGGCCTATTTGGTAAGCATATTGTTCTTGGGTGTCTGAATTCTATCTGAACTATTTTGTGGGTGGTGTTTTCTAGGATCGCTGAGGTGCTCTCAGTGCAAGCAGACCTACTATTGCTCCACAGCATGTCAAAGAAGAGACTGGTCTGCACACAGCATCGTGTGCAGGCCTGTTCAGCCAAAGTAAGGATTTATGATCTTTTTATTCATTAAGGTATAAATATTGTAATCTGTTGCTTTATTGCAGTTTCCACAAACTTGAAAATAAATCATCTATTGAAACAAAGGATGTGGAGGTAAACAATAAGGTATGGTATACTTTGTCTTTAAATTTTGAATAGTAACTCACTTCTGTGGTATTTTTCAAACCAGAGTGACTGTCCACTTGGAGTTACTAAGGAAATAGCCATTTGGGCTGAGAGAATAATGTTTTCTGATTTGAGAAGTCTACAACTCAAGAAAACCATGGAAATAAAGGTATTTGTTTTTCTTCAATCTCCATAGACACAGAATTATTCCTCTTTTTTTTTATCTTTGAAAGGGTACGGTTACCGAATTCAAACACCCAGGGGACTTCTACGTGCAGTTATATTCTTCAGAAGTTTTAGAATACATGAACCAACTCTCTGCCAGCTTAAAAGAAACATATGCAAATGTGCATGAAAAAGACTATATTCCTGTTAAGGGGGAAGTTTGTATTGCCAAGTACACTGTTGATCAGGTAACCTGTAATGAAATGAATTATTTAAAACGTGAAGCAGAGTACCATTATATTTCACTTTCAGACCTGGAACAGAGCAATCATACAAAACGTTGATGTGCAGCAAAAGAAGGCACATGTCTTATATATTGATTATGGAAATGAAGAAATAATTCCATTAAACAGAATTTACCACCTCAACAGGAACATTGACTTGTTTCCTCCTTGTGTGAGTCTCTTTTACTTTCTAGATTTTTAATATTTTTGTAAGTAACCTGCGTAAAATTTTTCAGGCCATAAAGTGCTTTGTAGCCAATGTTATCCCAGCAGAAGGGAATTGGAGCAGTGATTGTATCAAAGCTACTAAACCACTGTTAATGGAGCAGTACTGCTCCATAAAGATTGTCGACATCTTGGAAGAGGAAGTGGTTACCTTTGCTGTAGAAGTTGAGCTGCCAAATTCAGGTAAGATCTGTCTTTTTAAATTGAGTACTTAAAATGGAGGCATATTTTCTTAATCACTTTTTAGGAAAACTTTTAGACCATGTGCTTATAGAAATGGGATATGGCTTGAAACCCAGTGGACAAGATTCTAAGAAGGAAAATGCAGATCAAAGTGAGTATAGATTGATATTGAACGGTATAGCGAATGGCTTATTTTTCTGTTTTCTTCTGATAAGGTGATCCTGAAGATGTTGGAAAAATGACAACTGAAAACAACATTGTCGTAGACAAAAGTGACCTAATCCCAAAAGTGTTAACTTTGAATGTAGGTGATGAGTTTTGTGGTGTGGTTGCCCACATTCAAACACCAGAAGACTTCTTTTGTCAACAACTGCAAAGTGGCCGTAAGTCAGCTTTCTTGATTTGCTCTATGAAGGTATTTCTTTAAGATGTGATCTTTATCTGCAGGAAAGCTTGCTGAACTTCAGGCATCCCTTAGCAAGTACTGTGATCAGTTGCCTCCACGCTCTGATTTTTATCCAGCCATTGGTGATATATGTTGTGCTCAGTTCTCAGGTAAGGACAGAGTATTACTGATTTTTAAAATTATCATTTGAGATTGAGTCTCTCCCTTTTTCAGAGGATGATCAGTGGTACCGTGCCTCTGTTTTGGCTTACGCTTCTGAAGAATCTGTACTGGTCGGATATGTAGATTATGGAAACTTTGAAATCCTTAGTTTGATGAGACTTTGTCCCATAATCCCAAAGTTGTTGGAATTGCCAATGCAAGCTATAAAGTGTGTACTAGCAGGTATGAAATTTTTATAGCCTCCATATTCTTTAAATTGTAACATTCATTCAAAATTCTTTGTTAGGAGTAAAGCCATCATTAGGAATTTGGACTCCAGAAGCTATTTGTCTCATGAAAAAACTTGTACAGAACAAAATAATCACAGTGAAAGTGGTGGACAAGTTGGAAAACAGTTCCCTGGTGGAGCTTATTGATAAATCCGAGACGCCTCATGTCAGTGTTAGCAAAGTTCTCCTAGATGCAGGCTTTGCTGTGGGAGAACAGAGTATGGTGACAGATAAACCCAGTGACGTGAAAGAAACCAGTGGTAAGTCAAATGTTTACTGGATAATGCCTGTTTATGTCCATTTAATGTTTAATTATTTTCACAGTTCCCTTGGGTGTGGAAGGAAAAGTAAATCCATTGGAGTGGACATGGGTTGAACTTGGTGTTGACCAAACAGTAGATGTTGTGGTCTGTGTGATATATAGTCCTGGAGAATTTTATTGCCATGTGCTTAAAGAGGATGGTAAGTTGATTCTTGTCATTTGTTTCTTTTTATCTTAATTTTTTAATCCTATGTGTATTTTCAGCTTTAAAGAAACTCAATGATTTGAACAAGTCATTAGCAGAACACTGCCAGCAGAAGTTACCTAATGGTTTCAAGGCAGAGATAGGACAACCTTGTTGTGCTTTTTTTGCAGGTAAGTTGCAATTGATGCAATCTTGACTTTTAGTTCCATGTCACAAACTGTGTGTTAAACCTAGGTGATGGTAGTTGGTATCGTGCTTTAGTCAAGGAAATCTTACCAAATGGACATGTTAAAGTACATTTTGTGGATTATGGAAACATCGAAGAAGTTACTGCAGATGAACTCCGAATGATATCATCAACATTTTTAAACCTTCCCTTTCAGGGAATACGGTGCCAGTTAGCAGGTATGGTATACAATAAGAAACTTTCTCAACTTGGATTCTTTTTACTGCTGTCCTTATTTTCTAGATATACAGTCTAGAAACAAACATTGGTCTGAAGAAGCCATAACAAGATTCCAGATGTGTGTTGCTGGGATAAAATTGCAAGCCAGAGTGGTTGAAGTCACTGAAAATGGGATAGGAGTTGAACTCACCGATCTCTCCACTTGTTATCCCAGAATAATTAGTGATGTTCTGATTGATGAACATCTGGTTTTAAAATCTGCTTCACCACATAAAGACTTACCAAATGACAGACTTGTTAATAAACATGAGCTTCAAGTTCATGTACAGGGACTTCAAGGTAACATTTTAAAACCATTTATTTGTTTAAATCCGTGTGAGACCTGTGTTTTGTATGTTTCCAGCTACCTCTTCAGCTGAGCAATGGAAGACGATAGAATTGCCAGTGGATAAAACTATACAAGCAAATGTATTAGAAATCATAAGCCCAAACTTGTTTTATGCTCTACCAAAAGGGATGCCAGGTAAGAAACCAAAATTTGAGACATATTTATGCTCTTCACAAAAGATTGCTTTTATATATTTTAGAAAATCAGGAAAAGCTGTGCATGTTGACAGCTGAATTATTAGAATACTGCAATGCTCCGAAAAGTCGACCACCCTATAGACCAAGAATTGGAGACGCATGCTGTGCCAAATACACAAGTAAGGTTCTTTTAGGGAAAATATTTGAGGGAAGTTCTTACCTGAGATTTCATTCTGTTTTCAGGTGATGATTTTTGGTATCGTGCAGTTGTTCTGGGGACATCAGACACTGATGTGGAAGTGCTCTATGCAGACTATGGAAACATTGAAACCCTGCCTCTTTGCAGAGTGCAACCAATCACCTCTAGCCACCTGGCGCTTCCTTTCCAAATTATTAGATGTTCACTTGAAGGTAGACAGCTAAGTCACTTTCCAATTTAGGTTGACTAAAAGACTATAATATCTATTTTTTCCAGGATTAATGGAATTGAATGGAAGCTCTTCTCAATTAATAATAATGCTATTAAAAAATTTCATGTTGAATCAGAATGTAATGCTTTCTGTGAAAGGAATTACAAAGAATGTCCATACAGTGTCAGTTGAGAAATGTTCTGAGAATGGGACTGTCGATGTAGCTGATAAGCTAGTGACATTTGGTCTGGCAAAAAACATCACACCTCAAAGGCAGAGTGCTTTAAATACAGGTATTCTTTTCAAGTGTTATTAATAACAGATGTATCTAATGGCTTATTTTTCTTGTGCTTTTAGAAAAGATGTATAGGATGAATTGCTGCTGCACAGAGTTACAGAAACAAGTAGGTAAAATTTCCTTTAAGTGAAATTATACATTAAATCATATGGTTTCTTTTTCACCCACAGGTTGAAAAACATGAACATATTCTTCTCTTCCTCTTAAACAATTCAACCAATCAAAATAAATTTATTGAAATGAAAAAACTGTTAAAAAGTTAAGTAAGTTAAATCGTATGTTTTCGCCTCTTCTGTGATCACCAATAGGACATCTTCAGGCATATTGGCAGGATAGAGCTAATGGAGTGAAACCTATTGTAAGGCTGTACTTTCGTGATTTAATGACCTGAGGTTTGGTCATAATGCTTCTGCTGTTTTTGTAGGTTTATCTGATCGTTTTCCTTTGCTACTGCTAATGGAACTGAACCCCCAGGGGTATTCCAGTTGTAATAGCCTTTCCTTACTGTTGTTTGGTTCTGTGAATGCCTATGTTATTGATATGTGGAGGGACTTGTAAAACTTGTTGTGACATAAAGCTTAGCCTCAGATTTTTTGTCTAGATCTGAAATTAACTCAGAGCTCACTTATGCACATTGCTGTAAATATGTTTAGCACTTTTTGCGAGGGGTATCTAAAGGGCCAAGAACGGAAAGTGGATCTAAAGGGCCAAGAACGGAAAGTGGGCTGCACTGAGGGTATTTTTCATTTAAAAACAAAACATACTCCCTGCTTTTGGCTGTGGTGATTCTAGTGTCTAAAGAACATACTGGTGAGTTTTAAACCAGTGTTCCTCCCCACCCCACCCCCATATTTTAAATGTCTGGGATCCTTTGTTGTAAGATGGTTCTCAGAAATAAATTTTTGATTAAGAGCCAATTAGAACTTCTGATCAGGGCTGGGGGTGGTGGCTCACGCCTGTAATCCCAGCACTTTGGGAGGCTGAGGCGGGCAGATCACCTGAGCCCAGGCGTTCGAAGTCAGCCTGGCCAAGATGGCGAAACACTGCCTCTACTTAAAATACAAAATTAGCTGGGCATGGTGGTGCACACCTGTTAACCCAGCTACTTGGGAGGCTGAGACAGGAGAATCGCTTGAATCCAGGAGGCGGCGGTTGCAGTGAGCCAAGACTGCTATTATACTCCAGCCTGGGTGACAGAGTGAGAGTTTGTCTCAAAAACAAAACAAAACAAAACAAAAAAAAAAACAACCTCTAATCTCAGAATAAAGTTGTCTCTCCTCACCACTTTGAGTTGTTACAGTTCCAGCCAAAAGCAAAGGAACTTTGATTTACTTAATATGTGCACTTTTGTTGGTTAACAAATTTATATTAAACTGTTTGGAAATAGTTCAAGAGGTGGCTATAATACTCTTCATGAATCTTTTATGGGTGTAGTAACTCTCAAGTAGGAACCAACTGCCAACTGTGTTAAAACATATCTTTCATGTGGTAATAGACCGTTTCTTTGCGTTTTAAGAAAGGTCAATTGAATTATAAGCTAAATGTAATTAATGCAAGATCAACTATCTTGACTCTCATGTTTCCTTTTACAAATTTTGGGTTATTACAACTTTCAGTCCTTTCTAATACATTGTCTTAATACTGACTGTTTTGTATGTTTAAGCTTAAAATCTTTTAATCTTTTTTTTTTTTTTTTTTGGAGACGGAGTCTTGCTCTGTCACCCAGGCTGGAGTGCAATGGCGTGATCTCGGCTCACTGCAAGCTCCACCTCCCAGGTTCACGCAATTCTCCCACATCAGCCTCCCAAGTAGCTGGGACTACAGGCGCACACTGCCACACCCGGCTAATCTTAAACTTAATGGTGATTTTAATTTCATAGATCAAGGAACATGCAATGACATGGATTTCTGGAATTTAGTCCTAGTATCAAGTCACTATATATATATATATTTTTTTTTTATTTTTTATTTTTATTTTTTTTTGAGACAGTCTCGCTCTGTTGTCCAGGCTGGAGTGCAGTGGCGCTATCTCAGCTCACTACAACCTCCGCCTCCCGGGTTCATGCCATTCTCCTGCCTCAGCTTCCCAAGTAGCTGGGACTATAGGTGCCCGCCACCACACCCAGCTAATCTTTTTGTATTTTTAGTAGAGACAGGGTTTCACCGTGTTAGCCAGGATGGTCTCGATCTCCTGACCTCGTGATCTGCCCTCCTCGGCCTCCCAAAGTGCTGGGATTACAGGCGTGAGCCACTGCGCCCGGCCACCAAGTCATTACATTTTTAACCAAGTTGGTTGGCCTGTATGTTCTTCTTATCTGTGTAACAGGCATTTTTCCTAAGGATATTGAGTGTGCTTACACATAAAACTTAAAGTGAAATTTCATTGTTTCTTGATAGATTTAAGACAGGGCTTAGTAGCTTTCAAAAGAAAACTTGATTTAAAGCATAGTAGTTGAACTGGATTTTTCCTGACTGTGGGAATAAATAGATATTTTATTTACATTTGAATACAGTGCAATACCTTGTGTTTGGGTAGTACGTATTTACAAAGCATTTTTACATCTACTCACATACTTAATCTTCACAATGCCCTTGAAAAGAAAGTAGGACCCATTTTACAGTTAAGGAAGCTGAGGCTCAGAGAGGGTTACATGACTGTCCAAAATCACATACAGGCTGAAACACTAGGTCTTACGACTTAAAACAGTTGTGTCAACTTCCCTGAGCTGCTACGTGTACAGTATCCTTTTAGATCAGATCAGTTACATAGGGCATGAAACTAGAGGGTTACATTATTAGGAAAAAATAATGTACATGATTGCTTAAGCATTACTTCATTGTGGTGAAAATAGAGCTGAATATTTACTCCTTTAAATTATTCTTTGAGATAGAATGGGTGTAAAAATGTATTTTGGCTGGGCATGGTGGCTCAGGCCTGTAATCCCAGCACTTTTGGGAGGCTGAGGAGGGCAGGTCACATGAGGCCCAGGAGTTTGAGACCATCCTGGCCAACATGGTGAAACTTTGTCTCTACCAAAAAAAATATAGAATTAGCCAGGTGAGGTGGCGTGCACCTGTAGTCCCAGCTACTGGGGAGGCTGAGGCAGGAGAATTGCTTGAACCCAGGAGCCGAAGGTTGCAGTGAGCCGAGATGGCACCACTGCACTCCAGCTTGGGCAACAGAGTGAGACCCTGTCTCAAAAAAATAAAATAAAAGACAAACACATGTATTTCATCATCTGGAGAAATTTAATTGTTAGCAATTTAATTGTAAAATTGCTAAAACAGAAGTGCTGTGGTGATATGAACATAAAACCCTCTGTAATCTGTTGCTCAGGTGATGTTTCAACACACAAGTTAATGTCAGATATCTTTTATATATAAGGAGAGTGCAAACAACTATATGTTATATTTGTGAAGGGGAGTATAAACAGCTGTACTTAGCATATATTATGCTATGTTATGGTGGTCATTAATTTTCTTAACTGACAGGTCTGGCTTAAATGCGTAATTTCAGTTAAAAGTGAATATTTTGTTTGCTTGTATTTGAAATTAAAAGCCATAGCAATTGAGTTTTTGTGTAAGGCATAATGATAGTTGATTTTTTTTCTTTTTCAGAAACAGCATCTCTTGGAGGTAAACCCTTATGAGACAGGAAACAGCAAAGGCTAGCTTTAGGAGAGAAAGTACAGCACCTGGTGTTTTTATTTATGAGAACCTTTTCTTTGTCCACTTTCTCTGTAATGACCTTCTATCCCTCCGTTTTTGCCTGCCTGCCATTCTCCTATTAGGTTGGTGGTTTTTATTTTCCTCTAAGTTCCTTCCACCAAATAAATATTACGTAAAAAATTCATACCAAATCAATGAGAATACTGGCAAGGAATACATAGGGACTTTCTGCTATATATGTAACTTTTTATTACTTAAAGGTACCGAAGGAAGGCCAGGTGCAGTGGCTCACGCCCAGCACTTTGGGAGGCTGAGGTGGGAGGATCCCTTGAGGCCAGGAGTTCAAGGTTACAGTGAGCTATGATAGTGCCACTGCACTCCAGCCTGGGTGACAGATTTTGTCTTAAAAAAAAAAAAAAAAAAGTTGATATGAGTTTTATTTTCTGTCCGTTTGAAATATTTTGTAATATTCCCTGCATTCTCTGTCGTCTGCCTCTTCCACATAATGTCCTTTGCTTTCATGTTTGTTATCTTCTTTTTCTGTTCACTCAGAGGTCATCAATTTCTTTCTCTCCGTCCTTAATTGGATTATTTTTCTTTTGGCCTTTGGGCACAGAGTCTGACCTCTGGACCACTCTAACTGGAGAAGGAACTTTATGTTCCCTCTCCTGCTGTGTCCACAACCTTAGAAATCTGTAGCTAGATTTTTGTTGTTATAGATAGAATTTACTGTTTCTGAAACCCAAATACAGTTATCAGTTTAAGGTTAAAAAAAAAAAAAAAACGAAGAGTGTATATTTTTCCTGAAGCATGAAAATAATCTCAAATTCTCCTAAACCACGCATATGCAGAATTATGGGCTGGCTGACTTTCCTGCCAACCCCAAAGTTTGAATTTTTTTCATGATTTAACTGTCAGACTATGAAACCTAAGATGTTTCTCACCAACTCAGCAGATACTTGAAAGACTTTTTTTTTTTTTTTTTTTTTTTTTGCTTTTACTGGCAATGTACGTTGTCTAATCTGTTAAATGGGATATTTCCTCATGTAAAAAGTTGTTAAAACACTGATGTGCTTCTGTTAGATAAAAGCTCACGCTGCTTTGCCCAATAAAATTATTTCACTTCCCAACCAGCTTTCTCTTGTTTTCTTACTGCAGGCAT